CCAGGTTGGAATGCAGTGGCGTGATCATGGCTCACTGTAGCCTCGACCTCCTGGGCTCAAGTGATCCTCCCGCCTCCGCCTACCAAGTAGCTAGGACCACAGGCGAAGCCACCACGCCCGGATAATTAAAAAATAAAAAATTCATAGAAACAGGGTCTCCTATGTTCCCCAGGCTGGTCTAGAACTCCTGGCCTCAGGCAGTCCTACTGCCTCAGGCCCCCAAAGTGCTGGGATTATAGGCAGGAGGTACCATGCCCATGCAGTTACAAACATTTTATAGTGTTTGCCCCAAAACTTTCATTGGATGTATGCAACTTTCTCTTCCTCTATTCCTACTTTTGCAATGGTGTACTTTGTAACAATAACACTTCCTCAGAGGTCCAAGATAGCCTCCTTTGCTGTGATTCTTATACAATTGTAAAAAAATTATTTGTTCCTGACATTTATGTGGAATACTGGGATTTATAAGATGACAAAGGTGAAAATAATATTTGTTGTAGGCTTACCCTGTCAGGCTGTTCACATTCAACAGCTCTTATAATCGTAGGTACACTCCTTGAGTGTCCCCATTTTACAGCTGAGGATAACGAGGCTAGTTATATCAAACACCTTAGTTAGGGAGATATGACATACACCTACATAAATACAACATGAAACAAGATAAATGGTTACAGTGTCAAAGCCACCATTAGGTGGTAAGAGTGACCCTGTGAAGCAAAAACTAGTATTTGCATGACCACAGGCACACTTTACCACGCGCCTGCTTCTACAGATGAACTTCCCGGCGTGCCACCCTAGGAATGAGACCTTGGGGGTGCAAATCGATGAGAGATGCCTGTATATGATGGATACCCGCGGGACTGTCCTCGTGGAAAGCCGCATCCGCGAGCCCTAGGTGCTCTCCATTTGAGGAAGTTGGCTGGGGGAGGGGGCTTGCCTTGCGGCTGCGTCCTGCTCCCCGCGCCCTGCCCCCACCTCCCAGCCTCTGCTGCCGCTAAACCCCGGAGAGCGGAGCGTGCACGTTGAGATTCCTCGGCGGGTAGGCAGCGGTGCTGGGCATGCTCAGTGGGCAGGACCCGTTAGAGTGGCGAGTAAGGAAGCGTTGGCTCTTCTCCGGGTCTGCCTTCCCCGGTTCAGGCCCCGGCCCTGGGCTTTTGTGTGCGCGTAGCTGCAGCCGCCACTGCCTCCTCGCGGGGCTGCCCGACCCCAGATGCCGTCAGGCCTGTCCGGTTTCCGCCGTTAACCTCGCCGCGCGGCCGGGAGGAGGAGCGGGGCGGGGCCGGCGGCGGGCGGCCGGGCTGGAGGGCCCTGCCGGGGGTGGGGGTGGGTGCGGGGAGCCCCGCGGGGGGTGGGGGGCGGGGGCGGGCGCGGAGTCACGGGGGTGGGGTCACTCGCGGTGGCTCGGGGAGGCCAGCTGGGAGGGGAGGGGGCCGTGGGGGCGGCTCGGCGGAACCAGCCCCGGCTGGGCAGCAGCGGGGACGCCGGGGGCCGGGGCCAGGGCTTTCCGGGCTTCGGTGAGGCCGCCGTGGGCCCCATCTTCCGGCGGTCGCCGGAGTTTGTGGTGATTGTTGCTGCCGCCGCCACCGCCCCGGCTGCCATCTCCTCCTCCTGGGCCGCCGCCTCCTCCTCTTCCTCCTCCTCCTGGGCCGGGCTGATCCCCTCCCCGCTGCCGCCTCCTCCTGGGCTGGGCCCGCGGTGTCTCGTCCCCTCGCGGAGCCGCTCCTGCCGCCGCCGCCGCCGCCTCCTCATTCATCCTCGTGCACCATAGGCGGCACAGGCACCAAGATGTCCAACCGAGTGGTCTGCCGAGAAGCCAGTCACGCCGGGAGCTGGTACACAGCCTCAGGTAGGGCCCCAGGCCGCCGGCCCGCCCGCCGCTTTTATTTTTCTTTTCTTTTTTTTTTTTTGAGATGGAGTCTCACTGTGTCACCCAGGCTGGAGTACAGTGTCGTTATCTCAGCTCACTGCAACCTCCGCTTCCCAGGTTCAAGCGATTCTCGTGCCTCAGCCTCCCAAATCTGGGATTACAGGTGTGCGCCACCATGCCTGGCTAGTTTTTTCTCTGACTCTAATTTTGTCTTTGTCTTTTTATAGGACCGCAGCTGAATGCACAGCTAGAAGGTTGGCTTTCACAAGTACAGTCTACAAAAAGACCTGCTAGAGCCATTATTGCCCCGTAAGTCTTTTTTGTTTTTGTTTTTGTTTTGTATGATTAAGTTTAAAAATATTTTGTTTTGTAGCCATGCAGGATATACGTACTGTGGGTCTTGTGCTGCCCATGCTTATAAACAAGTGGATCCGTCTATTACGTAAGTAATGTAGTTTTGTTTTAAGTCGGAGATGTTACGTGTTTTTTTGTTGTGTATCTCCTAGCCGGAGAATTTTCATCCTTGGGCCTTCTCATCATGTGCCCCTCTCTCGATGTGCACTTTCCAGTGTGGATATATATAGGACACCTCTGTATGACCTTCGTATTGACCAAAAGAGTAAGTATATAGAAATATTATAGCTTTCAAATATTTATTTTACTGTATTTTGAAATCTCTTTAGTTTACGGAGAACTGTGGAAGACAGGAATGTTTGAACGCATGTCTCTGCAGACAGATGAAGATGAACACAGTATTGAAATGCATTTGCCTTATACAGCTAAAGCCATGGAAAGGTATATTGATTGATATAAGAAATCCCCAGGAAATGACATTTTTTTTTTTTCTGTTTTCTTTAAGCCATAAGGATGAGTTTACCATTATTCCTGTACTGGTTGGAGCTCTGAGTGAGTCAAAAGAACAGGAATTCGGAAAACTCTTCAGTAAATATCTAGCGGATCCTAGTAATCTCTTTGTGGTTTCTTCTGATTTCTGCCATTGGGGTAAGTTCTAGATTTTAACATATCATGGTAGATATTTTATTTTGTACATGATATTTGTTTCAAGGTCAAAGGTTCCGTTACAGTTACTATGATGAATCCCAGGGGGAGATTTATAGATCCATTGAACATCTAGATAAAATGGTAAGTCTTTCAGGTGTGGGATTTTAATGCTCTTTTTCTTCCTCTTCTTTTTTTTTTTTTTTAGGGTATGAGTATTATAGAACAATTAGACCCTGTATCTTTTAGCAATTACTTGAAGAAATACCATAATACTATATGTGGAAGACATCCCATTGGGGTGTTATTAAATGTGAGTATCCTTAGGAAGCCTTGACTTTTAACGTGTGTCCTAACCAAATTTTTCTTTTTTCTAGGCTATCACAGAGCTCCAGAAGAATGGAATGAATATGAGTTTTTCGTTTTTGAATTATGCCCAGTCGAGCCAGTGTAGAAACTGGCAAGACAGTTCAGTGAGTTATGCAGCTGGAGCACTCACGGTCCACTGAAGCTCTGAATCCTCAGGGATGCCACCTGCACATTCTCATACTCTGTCCGGGGTCCCAGCCTAGCCTTTACCACGATACTGGTCCTGGTTTGGGGGGATTCTGAAACCTCAAACTAATAGAACTTTCTTCTCTTTTTTTCTAGTAGGTGTAGTCCTTCCTTAATTTCAACTCATTAAAAAATGCTTTATAGTTTAGGGCAGTGGAAGGAAGGCTGGCATCAAAATATTTTGATCAAAAAAGATGACAATGTAAAGGCTCAGTTGTGGCAGACAGTTTTTTGAAAGTAACTTGTAAAGCATTTACCATATCCTAAATTTGCACTCTTTGCAGACTTGTGCACATATATTCCGCTTTCAGAATAGTTTTGCAAATTGTACACAAACAAACAAAAAGGTGGAAGCTTTTTAATAAAGAAATTGCATTTATAAATGATCTGTATTAGAATATAATAAATCTCCAGTTATAGTCAATTACTACCCATGTTGTACAACAGATACCTTCTATTTTAGTTGCTAATAAAGGGCTACACAACTCAAAATAGTCTGATTTAAACTTATTGCTCTGTGGTAT